AACAGTGCACTTAAAATGCATGTATTCTTGGCTGGGCGTGGTGGCTCACGCCTGTAATCCCAGCACTTTGGGAGGCCAAGGCAGGCAGATCACAAGGTCAGAAAATCGAGACCATCCTGGCCAACATGGTGAGACTCTGTCTCTACTAAAATATAAAAAATTAGCCGGGCATGGTGGCACATACCTGTTGTAGTCCCAGCTACTCAGGAGGCTGAGGCAGGGGAATCACTTGAACCCGGGAGGTGGAGGTTGCAGTGAGCTGAGATCTCACCACTGTACTCCAGCCTGGGCAACAGAGCAAGACTCCATCTCAAAAAAAAAATCATGTATTCTTATTGAATGTAAATTATACCTCAGTAATGCTGTAAAAACAAAACTGAAACAATTCCCAGTTAATGCCCCAGAAATATCTATACCAGACAGCAACAGTAATGACAAAAAAAAGAACCACAAATTGAAGAGATACTTAATAGGTAGATGTAGACAGGCTGGACTGCCATGAAAAAAAAAAAAGGACTCCCAAGATGCAATGACTTAAACAAGAAAACAAGATAGGGATTTATGTCTCATGTAACTATCTAGTTAGGGTGTGCACCTTGAGGTCATCCAGGAAGGTAAACATCAAGCTCTGCTATCCCCTGCCAGTGGTCTTATTCTAGGGTTGGCAGGCCCACAAATGGGCCCATGCACAGAGTTTAGGAGGCCTGTGAACCTGAATGGGAAAAAAATAACACCTTTATTTTCACTAGCTTCTAAATAAAGTTTAGTAATCTCTTCAATTATGAATTATGACAACAAATCACGGTAATATTAGCAATGCCTGTGGCTTAGCGACTTGAAGTCACAGATTATTTTCATATCACAGTACTGTTAATAAAGAATCTTGAAATATCACTCATAATTATTATTGCTTTGAAATTACTGTAAATATAAGACCTGGCTGCTAAATTTTGTTATTTAGCATGTTAATTAAAAAATGCTATTTGACTATATAACAAATTAGTTTATTTAAAATGTTGATAACTATACCTCAGTATAATTGGCTTTTGTTATAATTCTATACATTTTATTTTATGTATTTGGAAAAGAGGTCATAGGACTGATTATCAAAGGGCCCATGTCACAAAGAATGTTTAAGAACCCCCTGTTCTGGAATATTGTCATCACCTCTGTGGTCTAAGCTAGGCTGCTGCCCCCTCTCATTTACACAAGTAGGAAGAGGAAAGAGAACCTGGAGGAGGTATGGCACACATGGCCTCTGCTTACATATCAGAGAACTCAGTGTCCTGGCCACAGTCAAATACAATAGAGGCCAGGAAAGGTTGTGTATCTCGGCTAACACATGTCCAGCTACAAGTTTCTATTACAGCTGATGAAAGAGACAACTAGCGGGCTCTGTACATTGATTCAATCCTGTCTGAGGATGACCATATAGAAGCATAAGGAGAGGAGACAAGTGAGTCAGATAGTGGCCAAGTTTCTGATTTGGGATACCATTCACAAAGATGGGGAGAAGAAAAAGTAGAAGACATTTGGAAGAAGAAAAAACATTGCAATTGGACAAGTTGACTTTGAGATTCCTATGAGCAGGGGTATACTGACAAACCTGCTCTCCCAGAAAACAAAAACAAAAATCCTGTTTATAGCCTTTGATGACTTCCACGATCTAAATGTACCCATCATGGCCTATTTCAAGCTACCAAGATGATGTCACTGAATGAGCAGTTGGAAAGAAATGTGCATGAATAGGCTTTCATAAGCCAGCAAAGGCTGGGTTCAGCTCACCTCTACCAGTGAGGATTTCCAAATGGAGGCATCTTAAAGACACTGGGATATGCAGAGCTCAAGCTAAGGAGTAGAATCTAGGTGAGACATTGATTTCGGAATAAATGAGATTATCATTAATTTTGCTGCTTCTCCTTATTTTCAGTGCATTCTGTGCTACCTGACACCTATTGGGTAAGTACCCAGTATTTTACAGAATAAGTTTATTTGTTCTCTCACTTCCATTTTGCCTGTGAAGTATCTAAATTGCTCTGCGCATCCAGATTCAAAACACAGAACTTTTTGGATTCCACAAAACGAAACCACTCACACAAAACCTTTCACACAATTGAGACTTCACTGAGGATTTGGTAAGGGACAAAGAGGCAAGGCTTTACATTTTAACCTATAAGGTGACTTTGACTTCCATTTCAGGGTCCTGGAAGGAGGAAGCAACAATCCTGAGTGAAACCTCGACAAGAAGTATCCAATAGGTAGACAAAGGGATTGGGGGTATGAGTTGTTATCACGACTCCTCTCTTGTGTCATCTCTCCTAGGACATTCGTCATGTCCTCAAATACAATGCTTCAAAAAACGCTGCTGATCTTGATCTCTTTTTCAGTAGTAACCTGGATGATTTTTATAATTTCTCAGAACTTCACAAAGGTAGGAGCAAATCACCTTTGATGCAGATCACATTCATAGTATATCACAATCCTTGTCATTTCAGCTTTGGTCTGCTCTAAACTTATCCATCTCTGTCCATTACTGGAACAACTCCGCAAAGTCCTTATTCCCTAAAACATCACTGATACCATTAAAGCCACTAACAGAGACTGAACTCAGAATAAAGGAAATCATAGAGAAACTAGATCAGCAGATCCCACCCAGACCTTTCACCCATGTGAACACCACCACCAGTGCCACACACAGCACAGCCACCATCCTCAACCCTCGAGATACATACTGCAGGGGAGACCAGCTGGACATCCTACTGGAGGTGAGGGACCACTTGGGACAGAGGAAGCAATATGGTGGGGATTTCCTGAGGGCCAGGATGTCCTCCCCAGCACTGACGGCAGGTGCTTCAGGAAAGGTGATGGACTTCAACAATGGCACCTACCTGGTCAGCTTCACTCTGTTCTGGGAGGGCCAGGTCTCCCTGTCTCTGCTGCTCATCCACCCCAGTGAAGGGGCGTCGGCTCTCTGGAGGGCAAGGAACCAAGGCTATGATAAAATTATTTTCAAAGGCAAATTTGTTAATGGCACCTCTCATGTCTTCACTGAATGTGGCCTGACCCTAAACTCAAATGCTGAACTCTGTGAATATCTGGATGACAGAGACCAAGAAGCCTTCTATTGTATGAAGCCTCAACACATGCCCTGTGAGGCTCTGACCTACATGACCACCCGGAATAGAGAGGTATCTTATCTTACAGACAAGGAAAACAGCCTTTTCCACAGGTGAGTATACTTTTCATGTATACTGAGAAGTGGGCTAATTTATTGTTCTATTTTTTTTTTGAAGGTCCAAAGTGGGAGTTGAAATGATGAAGGATCGTAAACACATTGATGTCACTAATTGTAACAGTAAGTTGGCTCTGTCCTGAGTTAGGTGATGCATAAAATCATTTACGAGTGTCTTTGTTACCAGAGAGAGAAAAAATAGAAGAGACATGCCAAGTTGGAATGAAGCCTCCTGTCCCTGGTGGTTATACTTTACAAGGAAAATGGATAACAACATTTTGCAACCAGGTTCAGTTAGACACAATTAAGATAAATGGCTGTTTGAAAGGCAAACTCATTTACCTCCTGGGAGACTCTACACTACGTCAGTGGATCTACTACTTCCCCAAAGTTGTAAAAAGTAGGTAGTTACTTTATATTCTCTTAGAAATTCTATTTAAAACATCTATTTGTTTTTTTATCAGCACTGAAGTTTTTTGATCTTCATGAAACTGGAATCTTTAAGAAACATTTGCTTCTGGATGCAGAAAGACACACTCAGATTCAATGGAAAAAACATAGCTATCCCTTCGTCACTTTCCAGCTCTACTCTCTGATAGATCATGATTATATCCCTCGGGAAATTGACCGGCTATCAGGTGACAAAAACACAGCCATCGTCATCACCTTTGGCCAGCACTTTAGACCATTTCCCATTGACATTTTTATTCGCAGGGCCATCGGTGTTCAAAAGGCTATTGAAAGACTGTTCCTAAGAAGCCCAGCCACTAAAGTGATTATTAAGACAGAAAACATCAGGGAGATGCACATAGAGACAGAGAGGTTTGGAGACTTCCATGGTTATATTCACTATCTTATCATGAAGGATATTTTCAAAGACCTCAACGTGGGCATCATTGATGCCTGGGACATGACCATTGCATATGGCACTGACACTATCCACCCACCTGATCATGTGATTGGAAATCAGATTAACATGTTCTTAAACTACATTTGCTAAGGGATAAATACTATACAAAATCACTAGGAACCAATCTCTGCACATAATCCCACATGTATTGTAAAGTAAGTTTTACTCATTTTAGGAACTAAGGAAAATAAATTTAAAAGAATCTGTTTGGGGAGGAAGGCTATGTAAGGACAATGACAACTGATAAGGGATGCAAAACCAAGAGAATCATTCATGAAGAATGACTATACCATGCCTGGTTCTGATGCTCGTTTAAAATATTAAAAAAGTTTTTTAAAAGCCATGTTATTAAGCTGATTTGAAAATATCTGTACAAATTCATGATGCTTTCTATTTCCAATATAGATATTTCCTAGCTCTGTCTATTGAAAAGGCCTAGGAGCAATGATAACCCATTAGCAATAATCACTCCGAGCACCCTAACTGTGATGTCTAAGAACCCTTCCTCAATAAAAGAAAAGAGGCATCCTTGAAGGGAAGGCTGATTCCAGGACTGGAACAGAAAATATGTATACCATGAGCCTGGACATCTTGTTATGCCAGAAAGCAAATAATCAAAGACAAATGGAATCATATCATGGAACAGAGGAGGTAACCCAAAGGAGTCTCTTCATTGGCCATAGATAGATTAGTTTTAGCATCAAAAAGACTAATGACTGCAGTTAATTGAAATACATAATATATAAAATCCATGAGGTCATAGCAATACAAAAAGAGACATGCAAGAATAAAAGCAAAATCTCTCATGTGTCGTAAGTGGAGTTGGGTAAACCCTTATTTTGAAAATTGGCAACAAAAGGGAAATATATGAACATTTATCCTCTTTCCTGTTAAAGAGAAAATCAATAACCCTAATAGATAAAGGAAATTTCTTCTTTTTGGAAGAATTACAGCTAATGAATACAGAAAGAACGACAGAATTAGGAAAGCACCATTTAAAAACTTCTACTCAAATAAGTAAATAAGGCAGAGATCATCAGTGAATGAACTTTTTTAAAAGGTTTGATTGGAACTTTACTATGGATATAGCAGGCTGTCACTTCTGAATCCACTGCTCAAACTTAGCTTTATTAATTTTAAAGCTTTGTAACAGCAGGACAACTGGTCATTATGTCCTACATGATTTGATGCAATGTAAAGTATACAACACCACCTATGAAGGAGCGAGATCTGTAAGAAAGATGCTCAATTTGGAAGTCATCATTATATATAGGTGCCTGCTAAAAATGAGGAGATGGTAATATTTTCACACACAAAGGGAACTCTCATACACTCTTGGTGGGAATGTAAGTTGGTACAGCCATTATGGAAAACAGTATGGCAGTTCCCCTAAAAACAGAACTACCATATGACCCAGCAATCCCTCTGCTGAGTATCCCAAAGGAAATGAAATCAGCACTTCATAGAGATATCTGCATTCTCATGCTCACTGCAGCATTATTCACAATAGCCAAGACAGAGAAACAACATAAGTGCCCATCAATAGATGAACAGATAAATAATTTGCAGTATATATGTACAATGGAATATCATTCAGCCTTACAAAAGGAGATGCTGCTATATTTGCAATAACATGGGTGAACCTGGAGGACGTTACGCTAAGTAAAATAACAATATTGAAGGAAAGAAATAATACTGAAAGAAAAATATTGCTTGATCTCACTTATATATGGAACTTAAAAACTACACATAGAAACAGGGTAGAATGGTAGTTATCCAGGCTGGGAGGAAGAGAAAACAGGGAGGTGTAGGTCAAAGGGTACAAACTTGCAGTTCTATTGGATGAATGTCTAGAGAGCTAATGTACAGCATGAGAACTATAGTTAATATTGTATATGGAAAATTTGCTGAGAGACTAGATTTTAGGTATTCTACCTCAATTAAAAAGGTAATTGTGGCCAGGCACGGTGGCTTACGCCTGTAATGCCAGCACTTTGGGAGGCCTAAGCGGGAGGATCACGAGGTCAGGAGATCGAGACCACAGTGAAACCCCGTCTTTACTAAAAATACAAAAAAAAATTAGCGGGCAAGCTCGCCGAGATGGCACCACTGCACTCCAGACTGGGCTACAGAGCGAGACTCTGTCTCAAAAAACAAACAAACAAACAAAAGGTAATTGTGCAGTGAGGAATATGTTAATATACTGACTACAGTAATCATTTCACTATGCATATGTATATCAAAACATCACACTGTATACCTTAAATGTATGCAATAAAAAATAAAAGATACATACACAAAATTCTTTAAATGTCCCACACACAAGACAAATACGTGTTCAAATACATCAGTCTCTGAAGCCTCTGCACCACTCTACACGCTGCTCCTTCTGACTAGAATGCCCTCCTGCCCCTCCTTCCACCTGTCAAACTCCCAATCACCCTTTAAAACCAGATTGAATTATTTTCTTCTGTGAAGCTTTCCCTGACACCCCGGGAAAGAATAATGTTTCCACAGTGTTTTGTCATTTACTCCATAAAAGAAACAAAAACATGTATTTTTAAAAGTATCTGTTATCTCTAATAGCTTGTAAACATCTTGAGGAAAGAGACTAAGTTTTGCTTCTTTTTCCCCCAAAGAGAACTTTATTAAAACATTTACCATCTCTTTAGAGAGAGGTTTTACCATCTCTTTAGAAAGCTCCAGAATCTACAACCAGGAATAAGTGTTAATGGGATAGAACCAATGAGAGAACAGCATATGATAGTGAAATGTACTTTATTATTAATACGAATTCAGTGGGCTCACAGAATGAACCTTTTTGCCAAACGGGGGGAAAGCATTTTCTGTAAAGTATCTTTAGAAAAATATGTATAATTTGAAAAATGGTTATCCAAATTTAACATTTGTCATATAAAAGGCTCATAAAACGTGTGTGGCTGTGTTTCTCAAAATTGTGGGGTCAATTGGTCACATTATGCCTAGACATTCTGGTTTTGTTCTTGGGGTTAATAATGGTTGTGGTCTTATAAGAAAAGGAAATCTGGAAATCTTGTCCCTGTTATTAATACACCTGTCATTACTAATAAAAGTGGTTTGTTGATATGCTAAATAGGTTGAAAAAGCTGTCACTTTGCATGAAATTAACTAGGGAAT